AGCTAACTTTTGTATTTTTAGTACAGATGGGGTTTCACCATGTTGGTCAGGCTGGTCTCGAACTCCTGACCTCGTGATCCGCCCTCCTCGCCTCCCAAAGTGCTGTGATTACAGGAGTGAGCCACCGCTCCTGGCCAGAAATCTCTTCTTTATTATGTCTACTGTCCGTTATCCAACTCCAGAAGGTAAGAACCTCCACTGATACATAAGGACTTGTATACCCCACGTGCCTGCAACAGTGCTTGGCACCTAGTAGGCATACCAAAATATATAAATGTTGAACAAATGAAGAAAGTTAAAGTAAAACTAGAGGTCCAAAAATATCACAAAAGCCATCTATGGTCGCCTTTTCCCTACCTGATTTTGCTGAGTGGCCTTACTTTTCAGTCCTCTACACAGCTGGAACATTAATGAACACAGAGGGGGAAGAAGTGTGTTTACTCTAGGATCACCTCTCAATGGGTCACTTGGCAAGGGCATCTTTGCTTCTTCGTCAGCTCCTTTTGACACGGGGGTGAAGGGTTTTCTGCACCACACTTTGACCACAAGCATCACCAATTTCACTGAACCCAACAGAAATTTGGACCCTCTGGGGGCTCTCTGCGTGGCAGGGCCCTTTTCTTTTTCTTTGGGCTTAGGCTGCAATTTGAAACACCACTTTCCTGAGCCAGCATCCCCCTTGCAGCGCTGTCACAGGGAGGCTTAGGCAGCCACGTGGAAGCCACCTACCCCGACCTTTGGCAGAATTTCCAAACACAACACAGTAGCTTTAAGTTGATTAATTTGGAACTCTGACCTTGGCCCCAAAAGGTAAGAATACATAACAAGGTATTTTATTCTCAAAATGTGTCAGGATAAGAAGCACTTCTGTAAATCGACCTTTTTAAAATAGATATAATTAGATTTGCAGTTGGGGGCAGTAAAGAAAGGGTCTGAACAGTGGATAACATGTTGAGAGGTTAATTATTAATGGGCAGTCTTCCCTAACAAAGTATCTAATAGGCATTGTGGTCTCTTTGGCTTCAGAAATTACCAAGAAAGCCTGGACCCCGGGTGAAACGGAGAAATGGACACAAGTCCCCTGTGTTTCTCCATTCTGTTGGTTTTATGCATCTTTATCCAATCAAGTGCCCTTGGACAAAGCCTGAAACCAGGTAAGAGCCTGACTTTTCTCCAGAGATGGGCAGGCTAAGCACCGTCCCCAATCTTATATTGCAGAGCCATTTGGAAGAAGAGCTCAAGCTGTTGAAACAAACAAAACGCTGCATGAGATGAAGACCAGATTCCTGCTCTTTGGAGAAACCAATCAGGGCTGTCAGATTCGAATCAATCATCCGGACACGTTACAGGAGTGCGGCTTCAACTCCTCCCTGCCTCTGGTGATGATAATCCACGGGTGGTCGGTAGGAAATGCTGACATGCCGTTTTTCTCTCCCTAGTGCGACCCTCCCTCTGTCCCCTCCTCAGGTGGACGGCGTGCTAGAAAACTGGATCTGGCAGATGGTGGCCGCGCTGAAGTCTCAGCCGGCCCAGCCAGTGAACGTGGGGCTGGTGGACTGGATCACCCTGGCCCACGACCACTACACCATCGCCGTCCGCAACACCCGCCTTGTGGGCAAGGAGGTCGCGGCTCTTCTCCGGTGGCTGGAGGTACCGACCTGCCCCATCCTTCCTTCACCTCCTCTCCTGCCCCCATCCCGCTGCTGTCTTCCAGGAATCTGTGCAACTCTCTCGAAGCCATGTTCACCTAATTGGGTACAGCCTGGGTGCACACGTGTCAGGATTTGCCGGCAGTTCCATCGGTGGAACGCACAAGATTGGGAGAATCACAGGTAACCATGCCTAATAACTCACACACTGATCTCTGCGTAACCCTTACCCCTGCTTTCCCATTAGGGCTGGATGCCGCGGGACCTTTGTTTGAGGGAAGTGCCCCCAGCAATCGTCTTTCTCCAGATGATGCCAATTTTGTGGATGCCATTCATACCTTTACCCGGGAGCACATGGGCCTGAGCGTGGGCATCAAACAGCCCATAGGACACTATGACTTCTATCCCAACGGGGGCTCCTTCCAGCCTGGCTGCCACTTCCTAGAGCTCTACAGACATATTGCCCAGCACGGCTTCAATGGTGAGAATGAAGTCATGGGCCGGGAGCACCGGGGTGATAACGTCCTTCTTGCCCTGTGTTCCAGCCATCACCCAGACCATAAAATGCTCCCACGAGCGATCGGTGCACCTTTTCATCGACTCCTTGCTGCACGCCGGCACGCAGAGCATGGCCTACCCGTGTGGTGACATGAACAGCTTCAGCCAGGGCCTGTGCCTGAGCTGCAAGAAGGGCCGCTGCAACACGCTGGGCTACCACGTCCGCCAGGAGCCGCGGAGCAAGAGCAAGAGGCTCTTCCTCGTAACGCGAGCCCAGTCCCCCTTCAAAGGTGAGTGTGGAGCTGGGGAGCCTTCAGAAGGGCTCTCTCTTTCTCTCTCTGTCTCTCTCTCTAGTTTATCATTACCAGTTCAAGATCCAGTTCATCAACCAAACTGAGACACCAATACAAACAACTTTTACCATGTCACTACTCGGAACAAAAGAGAAAATGCAGAAAATTCCCATCACTCTGTGAGTAGGAGGTGTAGCCCCCTAGGGTGATGTGATTGTGTCTGATTTTCTTTGTGTATTCAAGGGGCAAAGGAATTGCTAGTAATAAAACGTATTCCTTTCTTATCACGCTGGATGTGGATATCGGCGAGCTGATCATGATCAAGTTCAAGTGGGAAAACAGTGCAGTGTGGGCCAATGTCTGGGACACGGTCCAGACCATCATCCCATGGAGCACAGGGCCGCGCCACTCAGGCCTCGTTCTGAAGACGATCAGAGTCAAAGCAGGAGAAACCCAGCAAAGGTGACTGCTGATTCAATCTCCTATTAACGTCCAATGCTGTGTTTGCTTCCTGTTTTCTATTCAGAATGACATTTTGTTCAGAAAACACAGATGACCTACTACTTCGCCCAACCCAGGAAAAAATCTTCGTGAAATGTGAAATAAAGTCTAAAACATCAAAGCGAAAGATCAGATGAGATTTAATGAAGACCCAGTGTAAAGAATAAATGAATCTTACTCCTTATCTGGAATGGCTGCCTTATTTAGAAGCCAAAATTACATAAAGAATCTCACACAAAGCTTAAATAAAGTTTAGATTTAAGGGGGGTATGTTTCACTCTCATAAACTGAGCTTTTAAAAACGATATGATATAACTATTTTCCAGTATCAGTACAACCAAAAATGTCCCAATTTTATCTCTGGTTAAATGTTAATATATGCAAATAAGTACAAATGCAAGAGCCATTTTAGATCTGTTGTTCTAATTTACAATGTCTTTTATAATTAAGTTTCCCACATGTCCTTGCTAGTTTATTATGACCCATTTTTGAACCATGCTAGAAAGATACTTTTTTATTAGGTAACTAGTGCTTCAATAAAGCAAGATTCTAATTAATCACCACTAGTTGTGTATACCAAATACACATCCTTTAAGACAATACAGTTCTTAAAAGAAGAAAAATTATAATTATTCTAATATTTATACAAATCATATAACGATTTCACAGAACCAAACACTTACAAGTAGAATTCTACTAAAACTACTTGTGATAACAGTGAAAGCTAGACATGTGGTCATTTTAATAATGGAATTACAAATTAAATAAACATAATTATTATATCTTACTAATGCTTGCAACAAAAGCTAATTTTAAAAACTTGGAATGTCTCAAAGCATTTGCTATGGACTGAATGTTTGAGTCACCCCAAAATTCATATGCTGAAATCTAATCCCCAATGTGATGGTGTTTGGAGGTGGGGCCTTTGGGAGGTGATCAGGTCATGAGGGTGGAGCCCTCATAAGTGGGATTAGTGCCCTTATAGGGGATAAAGGATCAGAACTCTCTGCCATGTGCGGATATGAGAAGGCAACTATATGCAAACCAGGAAGTTGACCCTCACCTGGAAGTAGACTACCAGATCTGCTGGCACCTTTATCTTGGACTTCTCAGCTTCCAGAACTGTGAGAAATAAATGTTTCTTGTTTAAGCCATCCAGACTATGGTAATTTGCTATAGAAGCCTG